TTTCTTTGGAGAACTGTCTGGTCAGTTCATTGCCTATTTTTAAATTGGGTTGTTTGCCTTTTTATTGTTGAGCTGTAAGAGTTCTTTGTATGTTCTGGATACAGTCTTTTATTAACATGTGATTTTCAAATATTTTCCTCCATTTTGCAGGTTGTCTTTTTTCTTTCTGGATGGTATCTTTGGAAGCATAAATGTTTTAAGTTTTGAAATTCAACTTATGTATTTTTCCCTTGATGCTTCTTGTTTTAGTGTCATATCTAAGAAACCATTGCCTAATCTAAGGCCATTAAAGATTTCCCCCTGTTTTCTTCTAAGAGTTTTATAGTTGTAAGTCTTAACGTTTATGTCTATGTCTATCTTATTCCAGATTGCATCCCCAGTGCCTAGAATAACACCCAGTGTAGAGAAGGTACTTCATACTTACTGAGTAAAATGAATGAATAGCTCTTGAATGAATGAATGAATGAATGAGCAGATATCCCTTTCTAGTCCTGGATCTGCTGCTAGTTAAGTAAGCCCCAGGGTTAAGAGAGAGGTTTTCTATAGAAGAGGGGCACCAATTTGTTTCGATCTCATCCCGTTGTGAGCCTGCCATAAGTGAGCTTTCACATTCCTTTTCTGCCAACTTATTTCCTGTTTTCCTTCAATTTTACTTCTTTTTAGTTTCCTTCTTTGGCAAAATGTTGCAAAGACATTTCCTAAACAAGTAGTGTCTAGGCTGGGCTTGATGGCTCAGGCCTGTAATCCCAGCGCTTTAGGAGGCCAAGGTGGGAAGGATCGCTTGAGGTCAGGAGTTTGAGACCATCCCAGGCAACACAATGAGACCCCTGTCTCTACAAAAAATACAAAAACAATTAGCTGGGTGCAGTGATGAATGCCTGTAGTCCTAGCTACTTGGGAGGCCAAGGTGGGAGGATTGCTTGAGCCCAGAAGTTCAAGGCTTCTGTGAGCTGTGATTGCACCACTGCTCTCCAGCCTGGGTAAGAGGGGGAGACTCCTCTCTTAAACAAACAAACAAACAAACAAACAAATAGTGTCTAATCTTCTTTGATTGAACGGTAAATATGAGAGATACTGCATATAAGAACATTATTATGTTGTAAAAAACTTTGTTGGTTTGATATCTTTTATTGGTTTTTCTTGAGTTAGACAAATAAAATAAGGTAATGTGGCAGTATATATATTGCAAAGTAGAAGTAAAAGTCATCTAGTCACCTCCCAGGGGTGTGGGAAGTATCATGATATCTGAACTTACTTTTAGAAAAAAAATGTATATGCATGTAGAGAAAAAGAAGGCAGATGTCAAAAATTAGGGAATTGAGGTGAAGGGTATTTGGGAGTTCCTTGTACTATTATTTCAACAACTTTTTTAGGTTGATTTTTTTCAAAAACCCGTCTCTCGTAATCCTACCCTCAGAAAGAATTAGATGTGGATCCTGAGAGGTCACAGGTGTGCTAGGCATTTTGCATACATTTTAAATTTAGTTCTCAGCTCTCGAGGAGGAAACAAAGGTGATGGCAGGTGACCAGGGTCACACAACTTGGCTGAGTAGTGGAACCAGAATTTGGATGTGTTACTTCAGACCAGACCCTAGGGGAAAAAAAAAGAATTTGGACTTAGACCTCTGACCCCAATGCCTTTATTCCTTTATGGCCTTGTGTATCTCAAATAGCAAACCTTTCCCATGGGAAGGAATGACTGGCTTCCTCTGTCATCCTCTAGGTCCTTGATACTTTATGAGCCTGTGCTTAGTGAAAGCAGATGGGAGATAGCCCAGGCGGGGCTGCCATCCTGGGACTTGCAGGAAAACTAAGAAGGGTATGGAGGGAATCGTTGCCTCCCATTCAGGCACCGTCACCCCTCCGCCCCGCCTGTCCTCCAGGAACTGAAGCTGCCCACCTTCCGAGCCCACTCCCCACTCCTGAAGAGCCGCCGGTTCTTCGTGGACATCCTGACCCTGCTGAGCAGCCACTGCCAGCTCTGCCCTGCAGCCCGGCACCTGGCCGTCTACCTGCTGGACCACTTCATGGATCGCTACAACGTCACCACCTCCAAGCAGCTCTACACCGTGGCCGTCTCCTGCCTCCTGCTTGCAAGTAAGCGAAAACCTACGTCTTCCTCCGCGCTTTTTTTTTTTTCTTTTTCTTTTTTTTTTTTGAGACGGAGTTTCGCTCTTATCGCCCAGGCTGAAGTGCAGTGGCATGATCTCAGCTCATTGCAACCTCCACCTCCCAGGTTCAAGCAATTCTCCTGCTTCAGCGCCCCACCCCCCACCCACACCGCCCCAAGTAGCTGAGACTACAGGTATGTCCCACTATGCCTGGCTAATTTTGTATCAGTAACCCCTGCTTCCCCTGCTCCCCGACAGGTAAGTTCGAGGATCGGGAAGACCACGTCCCCAAGTTGGAGCAAATAAACAGCACGAGGATCCTGAGCAGCCAGAACTTCACCCTCACCAAGAAGGAGCTGCTGAGCACAGAGCTGCTGCTCCTGGAGGCCTTCAGCTGGAACCTCTGCCTGCCCACGCCTGCCCACTTCCTGGACTACTACCTCTTGGCCTCCGTCAGCCAGAAGGACCACCACTGCCACACCTGGCCCACCACCTGCCCCCGCAAGACCAAAGAGTGCCTCAAGGAGTATGCCCATTACTTCCTAGAGGTCACCCTGCAAGGTGACAGCTGGGACCCGATGGCAGGACCTCCCGGATGCTGACTCCCTCCGTGGCTTTCTTTCAGATCACATATTCTACAAATTCCAGCCTTCTGTGGTCGCTGCGGCCTGTGTTGGGGCCTCCAGGATTTGCCTGCAGCTTTCTCCCTACTGGACCAGAGACCTGCAGAGGATCTCAAGCTATTCCCTGGAGCACCTCAGCACGTGTATTGAAATCCTGCTGGTGTAAGTTTCTCCCCTGAATCCTGTGTTTCTGACTCCAGTTCTCACCCAGGTCTTCTCGTTTCAGAGTGTATGACAACGTCCTCAAGGATGCCGTAGCCGTCAAGAGCCAGGCCTTGGCAATGGTGCCCGGCACACCCCCCACCCCCACTCAAGTGCTGTTCCAGCCACCAGCCTACCCGGCCCTCGGCCAGCCAGCGACCACCCTGGCACAGTTCCAGACCCCCGTGCAGGACCTATGCTTGGCCTATCGGGACTCCTTGCAGGCCCACCGTTCAGGGAGCCTGCTCTCGGGGAGTACAGGCTCATCCCTCCACACCCCGTACCAACCGCTGCAGCCCTTGGATATGTGTCCCGTGCCCGTCCCTGCATCCCTTAGCATGCATATGGCCATTGCAGCTGAGCCCAGGCACTGCCTCGCCACCACCTATGGAAGCAGCTACTTCAGTGGGAGCCACATGTTCCCCACCGGCTGCTTTGACAGATAGGCCACCTCCAGACCTCACGAGGAAGCCTTGGAGATGTGGGCAGAGGAAGAGGACACTGAAGAGGAGAGCTCAGCCAAGTGAGGCAGCAGGAGGCCATCCCTGAAGAGCCTTGGAACGTGGAGGGTCTGTGCTCCTTTTAAATAAAACTGACCCAGAGCAAAACATTCAATAACATACCTCACCCGAGAGCATTCCTCTGAGAAACGTCTGCCACGTGTGGCTAGGGTACAAAAGGATGGCTTGGTGGCCGTCCCCCCACACAGGGGCCCAGTGAATCGAGAAAGACTTGATAAGAGGCCAGGAGAGTGGGAACTGGACACAGACCACTGATCTCAAGCATGTCCAGTTTTTAGCATTAAAGACTTTTCTATTCTTTGCTGATGGCAGCTACACCGCTGAAAAAGGAGGGGCAGCCTGGCGTGTTCTCAGGACCCCCGGAGGATCCCATATTGGGTGCTTTTCTTTCCCTGGCTCTATGCAGAGGGGCCTGAGTTGGTGTGTATGCCTGAGTGTTTGCCTTGCGAGGCACAGTGGGTGGCTGTCTTGCCTTTGTTTTCGAACCTAAAACCATTTTCAGCCTTTTAGATATGTCATGTGCTGCTGCTTCCCGAAGTGGTCTTGCTTTCTGTTTCGTAAGATGTCTTGTTTACACACTGTATCAGGGATTTGGTGATACTTGAAAATTCCTTTGGAGAAAAAAACAAATTTAATTGCCACACTGCCTGTCCCACATGAGGGCTGTTAATTTGGAACCCAAGTTTGAACCCAACTTGTGATGGACCCGCAGGTAACCACAGAGCTTCCTTTTTGAAGGCATATGGTTGGAGAGAACCATTTTCCCAGCTCTCGGTTCCGGAAGATTCCACGTCTTGGAGGCTGTGTTCACCACTAGAACTTTAATAACTACCCAGGGAGGGAGAAGCTCGTTGAAAGGAAGACAAAGATTTAAACAGTTCCCACCTCTCTCCACCACATACTTACAGGGCATGAGTTTAACCCAGTCTAGGCTTTGAGTGTGGCTGATAGCGAAGGATAGCAATGTGGAAAATTTGCTTAGTCCCACCTGTATTTGGGGAGTGGGATGTACATGGGCGTTTGATACCACCATTGATAGGCAAGCGACTGGTTGGATCAAAAGCCAGTATTTAGGGATCTGCAGCGAGAGGGCCCTCAGGAAGACTCTTGTAACCATGTGCAATATGTTTTTATTCTGACTCGCAGCTTGTGCTCAGCATGTTCTTTGGTTTAGTTTGGGGTTGGGGGACACATTGTTCACCCAGCAGAACTGGGAGGTGCAAAGGACCGTGGAAGCAATTTTTGTTTTGTTTGAGGAATACCTGTCTTGGATTCCTTAGCCCCTTGCCAGTCCTGGAGACTGTGGCAGGGGCCGCCAGGAAGGCAGCTGTCTGCTGCTGAGTCAGATCGGAAGGTGGTGAATCTTTCCAGAGCAGCTGAAAATCTCAGCATGGAGACAGTAAGAAAAGAGACGGGGTGTGGATAAGACTCTGCCACCGTGTCACACTAGCATAGGAGGCTGCACGTTCATTTGTTGTTGTTTTTTTTTCCTTTGCCAACCTCCGTTCTATTTATGTGCAAGCAGTTTGGATTCAAGTTCTTGTATCTGTCTGTTCTGGGACCTGGGGATTGTGAGGGTTCCCTCACAGCCAGCACGACCCCCAGAAAGAGGCGTCCCACAATAAACACGTCACCTGCTCTTGATCTCTCACCTCTTGTCCTAGGCATCCCCTCTTGGGCCGGCCCCTCCTTCCCTCTCTCAAATCAGCCCTGGTGAGCATCTCCCTATGGTAGAGGGTGGAATATTGGGGGCAGCAGCAAGACCTCGGGAGCTGAGTCCTGCCCTCTGAGTAGGAGCTGGGCCTCCCTGGGCACACAGAGGCCAGCGGAGGGGTGTATAAGGCTTGACACCCCAGCTCCATCACCGTCTCAGGGTTTTTCCAAAGAAACCAGTAGGATATATATGGAGAGAGATTTATTTTAAGGAATTGGCTCATGTGATTGCAGAGGCTGTGGTCTAAAATTTGTGGGGCATGTCAGCAGGCTGGAAATTCAGGTAAGAGCTGATGTTGCAGTAGAGTTCAAAATCTGTAGGGCAGGCCCACAGGCTGGAAACTCAGGCATGATTTCTGTGTTAGCAGTCGTGAGGCAAAATTTATTCTCCAGGAAACCTCAATCTTTGCTCTTACGACCTTTTACCAGTTGGATGAGGCCCACCCACATTATGGAGGCTTTTCTTAAAGTCAACTGATTGTAAATGTTAATCACATCTAAAAATACCTTGACAGCAACATCTAGACTAGTACCTAGCCACACAACAGGCACTGTAGCCTAGCCAAGCTGCCACATAAACTTAATGATCACACCACTTACCAGCTGTTGGAAGGCAGTTGACCCAACCTCTCTCTGAGCCTCCATCTTGTCACCTGTTAAAATGGGAGTGATAACACCTTGCCTCATAGGGTTCTTAAGAGGATTAAATAACATAATGTACATCAAGGCCAGTACCTCCAAAAAAGGAGATAATTATTATATTTCTTCAAGCATAAGATCAGCTTTTTGTAAGATGCACTATTATTTTATGCACTAATAAGACTTTTTAGAAAACTAAATCATGAGGCAGTTTGCAAGATACCATTGATTATATGTTGCATTCTGATTTCAGAAGCGTTACATGTCAAAATATGTATATGTAGAATTGATGAGATATAGCATCAGCTGTTATGAAAAATGTCAGATTCGTACTCCTCCTTGAAGGGAGTCTCACTCAAGACTTCTGTCTTGCCCTCTACCTACCCAGCTTCCAGCAGGAGAACCACCCCAGAGAGCCGGTGTCACTGTGGGGCTGAGACATTTGCTAAGTGCAGATGCCTTTGATTAGACAATTAGGGGAGGAATGGGAAGATGAGCTCAGGGCCTGAGGCTGCAGCCCAGACCCAGGAGTGTGTTTGACACCGCCAAGGGCGGGGCTGAGGGCAGTGCTCACCACCCGCTGTGTGCAAGGCTAGGTGAGGCAGGAAGCTCTAAGTTTTGGGGATTCAGAGACAAGGCAAGTCTTGGGTTGACCAAGAGCACCCACCTCACTTTGGACAAATCCCTCCCTCTTTGGGCTTCCATTTCTCCATCTGTTACTATGGAGATGGTCAAGTTGGTGGATGGTTCTAAGCTCTTGGGGCGGGGGGAGACTGTGCCACAGAGGCTGTGACCTCTGTGGCCTTCAGCCAGAGGGATCCACTTGTATTTCTTCCACCCTTGGGCACTCCCATGTAAGATTGTGTTAATTCCCATGCTGGAGGACAGCTATGAAAGCTTTAAAAAGCACAAAGATAGTCTTAAAGTTCCTCCCAGGGCTGGCATCAGGTTAAATTCAGAGGTTTTCAAGCCTGAGCAAGCTGCAGAATGACCTGGAGCCTTCTCTAGGAGGGGTGGGGACCTGGAATCTGCACTTTAGCCAGCTTCTTGGTCATTCAGGCATATGATTTCTTTGTTTGTTTTTTATATTTCAGTTGTATTTTTATAACTCCCCAGTTTAGTTTGATTTTTTAAATTTTTATTTTATTTATTTATTTATTTATTTATTTATTTATTTATTTATTTTTTGAAACAGGGTCTCACTCTGTGGCCCAGGCTAGAGTGCAGTGGCACAGTCACGGCTCACTGCAGCTTCAACCTTCTGGGCTCAAGTGATCCTCCCACCTCAGCCTCCTGAGTAGCTGGGACTACAGGCACCTGTCACCATACCCAGCTAATTTTGGTATTTTTTGTAGAGATGAGGTTTCACCATGTTGTCCAGGCTGGTCTCAGACTCCTGAGCTCAAGCAATCTGACTGCCTCGGCCTCCCAAAGTGCTGAGATTACAGGTATAAGCCACTACGCCTGGTCCAGCTTGTTTTGAAAAGTATTTTCTGACGTCTATATGAATTTAACAGAATTATCTCAAAGTACACAGAAATTACCTGTATTTGCCAGTAAATATGAGATGCTGATGAAAGAATACTCAATATACCAATATTTAAGCATGTCAACATAATAGAACTTTTTCCACCTTTTAAAATTATTTTTCCCACCTAACCCAATTTATATTTGACATTTGGGTTACATGTGCATATAGAAACAGACCTATTCCACAACTGACCATAGATAAACTAGCATGCAAGTGTCCTTTCTGGATGTAATTAAGTTTCAGAGGCAGCATGGTTCAAATGGGAGCAAATGAGCTGACCTCCTCATGAAATACACTAGGCAAAAAATCAAGAAGTATTAAAGTTGCTAAAGACTGATTCCAGATCTTTTATTTCTTCCTTTTTCTTTT